ATCACAAGTCTTAACTCTCATTTCATTAGTCCTATCCAGAGACCACATTTTCTACTTAAGCAATACTTAGAGGCACATCTCTCAGCAAACACAAACCAATTGGACAATTTAAACTAGCACTATTCAACCATAATGAACTCTGGTTGAAAAACAGTCTGTCCCTACTTGCATATTGTAGTGAGATGAGATTCCACTCTTCATGTCAGAATGGCACTTACATGAGTCAAAGTGTCTAAATGAAATAATTTAAATGGAACAAAGTCAAATACTTACATTTTATTTTTAAATTCTCCTCTATTTGCAGTTATACTTTAAAGTGTACTCCCTTCTCTATCCTATCATGAGGACTGGACAGCCTCCACAGAGATGGCTGGACAAAGCAAGGGAATTTACTTAGGTAAGACACCATTTCTCTTTACTCTGAAATCCCTGCAAATGTAGTTATTCCAGAGGAGACTGTGCAATGACTGATGGGTTTAGCATCCTACATGAGGGGAAATTGCCATTCCCAGCTGTAAAATGAACAAATATCCAGTTATTTTTTTTAGCCATCTTACAGCTTAGCTAATATAACAGGATTTACAGCCAATTATACATGAAAGTTTAATTCTGTGTCAGATAAAGCATATCTTTGATGCAGAAATAGAGGCAGCATTAGGCCTTACCTGGTTAAAAGCTTTTTGCTTTCTATTCATTCATTCGTTCATTCATTCATTCAAACCTATACTTACTGAATGCTCACTAAATGCCGGGGGTTTATTAAGAGAGATTTAAATAAGATGGGATCTTTGACTATTACAGGTTTCAGCCTAGGGGTAAATTAGGGGAAGACAACCATGTATTCAAATAAATGTAATTAAGAGTAATGGTTGTGTGTGTATTTTACATGCTTGTCCTGTGTAAATAACACGTCCACGGTTGCACCTCTGGGGTGGAACATCTATAAAATTTAGATAATGATACCCACTTTGCATGGCTATTGTAATGAATGCTCTTATACATTTGCTATTTATTAAATAACTATAATTTCTCATCTTTCTGTTCCCACTGCCCTTAAGAGTGATTTGCATATTTAACTCAATAAGCATCTACTGAAATGAGTTGATCTGTTGATGTAAGTCTGCTCAATATGGTCTTGCTCTCAGAATATGTTTCTTGCCTTTTTGATGCTTTAGAAGGCTTTCAAGGTAAGTCAAGCAGGGAACCTGGTGGGTAGATGAGGGAATTTTCAAACACACAACTGTCTGATTTAGGATCCTACATGGACTTGGTATATAGTGTCACTTACTTGTAAATCAGATTTTTAAAATTGGAAGCAACTCTGTGATCATCTAGTCCATCTAGTCTACACCCTTCCTTTTACAAATGAAGAATCCAAGAGCCAGAAGCTCCCAGACATCCTGACTCAATGTCCTATATTTGTTGTATAGCCTCCTTTGTGGAAGTTATGTATGCATTTGACTTCACTTAATCTAAGACATCTATTTTCCTTGAACTCTTGATAGGTCTGCTGGTTTCCTCAAGGGAATCCAATCTAGCTGGATTTTAATCTCTTTGAATTGTGTCCTCAGCTATAAAAGTTTTAGCTGAGGTTTTAATGGCTGCACTTAAGTAAATCTAACAGATATACCAGGGGGTGTTCCAATTACATACACCATTAAAGGGCTTTATGTGAGGATTTTTAAAAATTACCATTAAAAAAAAAAAAGCATAGTCCATTTGCAGTATAATTTACCAGCAGGAAAGATTTCAATGTCCTGGAAAAATTCCCTATAAAAAGGAAGATAGGAAAACAGAAAAGTCACAGTACTCAACCTACTTCAAGGGAAGATTGGGATCTTTTTGGCTCTCTGCCTCTAAACAGGTAAAAGGCTTTGTATTATTTCTAGCACGAGTTTTTCTTCTTTAGATTGCATGCTATTGTATGTCTACAGGGCATTTGACAGCCCAAGGGCTAAATCCAGGTGTGACGGTATCTAATGATGTCCTGTCCTTCACTGTCCTTGCCATCACCAGCCACAGAGATCCAGGCTTTGGGGACTCCCACAGCTTATCGACCAGTGTTTGATTTAGTTTTTAGCCTCTTTCCCATCAAATGAAAATTAACTTGGAGACACATTTCATTAGAAAATTAGAGGCCCCCTTGGCTAGGAAGGCATCTGGTCTGGGACTAACTACTTTGAACAGTGTTGAGTCCTCTCTCCCACAGATGGTTCAGCCAGCAGTAATGCTAGGAAGACTGAAGGATAAATAGAAAAATGTCATTAGTACCATGGGGTAGCCATGTAATGTCAAGCAATTTTATATTAGCCAGAGATTCCTAGTAGGAGCTACTTTTCTTAACAGATGACTCAGTTCTCTTTATCTCAGGAATGAAAGAGTTGAAGACCAATCCACAACAGGGGAAATGTTAAGGCAAAATGATGAACTTGATAAGGGATGAATTATGGGGTTTGGATAACCAAACAATAAAAATAAAAGTATAGACTATTTTAGTACTAAAAAGGTCCTGAACATGTGAGCTTAAGTACTCATTTTGTCCCCAGTGGCTAAGAAACTAAAGGCAAGCCAGCAAGTGTCTCTGAGTTTCAGTGTCTGTATGTAAAAACTGACTCTGACTTCCATCTTCTGCAGGGTTAGTGATACAGATGCTAGCTTTTTCACTAAAGAGGTCTTTTAGTTTATACTCAACCTTGTCTGGATCTAATTTGATTGTGCATTCATGTGCCTTAGAATGAAGCCAATTCAAAAACTCCTAGCTGGCCTTATTCTACTGACTTGGTGCGTGGAAGGCTGCTCCAGCCAGCACTGGTCCTATGGACTGCGCCCTGGAGGAAAGAGAGATGCCGAAAATTTGATTGATTCTTTCCAAGAGGTAAGTTTCTCTCAGCTTCAAAATAAGACATACCATCTCAAAGCATCACATTCTCTTTCTTCAGATAGTCAAAGAGGTTGGTCAACTGGCAGAAACCCAACGCTTCGAATGCACCACGCACCAGCCACGTTCTCCCCTCCGAGACCTGAAAGGAGCTCTGGTAAGTTAAAGTGATCATAACATGATCACAGCCAGTCTTGATATATTTGTTATATATTTTTCAGGAAAGTCTGATTGAAGAGGAAACTGGGCAGAAGAAGATTTAAATCCATTGGGCCAGAAGGAATGACCATTACTAACATGACTTAAGTATAATTCTGACATTGAAAATTTATAACCCATTAAATACCTGTAAATGGTATGAATTTCAGAAATCCTTACACCAAGTTGCACATATTCCATAATAAAGTGCTGTGTTGTGAATGAAGTGGCATACCTGTTAAATCTTTCTCCAACTCA